AGGTTGCAGTGAGCCGAGATCGTGCCACTGCACTCCACCCTGGCGACAGAGCGAAACTCGTTTCAAAAAAAAAAAAAAAAGAGGCAGGTTACGGCGCGGGGGCGGGGAAGGGGGCCTGCAGCACCGGCGAGGGGAAGAACCAACTTACTGATGCCTCAGCCAGTGGCTGGAGCCCTAAGAATGGACAGACCTGGCTCCGAAGGTCCTCTTCATAACACTACTGCCGCCAAGAATGTAAGCTGCCCAAGCACGAGGACACTTTTAGAGGGCCCTCAGACTCAGCTTCTTTTGGTCTGTGCCTCAAATTAAGCACATGTCTTACATTTCTCCCAGGTCCCAATTTTCAGGTCTGCTTTTCTTTGTTTTTCTTTGTCGCTCCCCGCTCCTAAGAACCTTCGGCTGGGATGACATTCTTCAGGTGCAGAAACCAGGGGGAAGCTCCCAGAGCAGTGGGGGCTGAACTCAGGACACAGTCATTTTTGCTGTTAAGTCTCTCCTGCGGCGCTGAGGAGGCAGGCTCAAAGTAACCAACCAGAGCAGCCGCAGAGGGAAAAGCTAAGACAGTTCTGGTCCGGCCCAGCGCTTCTCACCCTCTAGCTCTCTACTCTCCGCCGCGCAGCCTCCGCTCCCTCCACATCAGGCACGGCGCTTGATTGACATGAGGGCCCGCCCAATCCCAGTGCGGCAGAGACCGTTGTCGCGTCAGGGACCGGGGAAGGGGGCGACTGAACCTATCAGATTGGGTCCAGAGTGGGTTTCCTGCCCGCGCGGATCCGCCTGCCCACCGCGCGTGCCCCGCCTCTCTCCCAAGAGCTACGCGGCGGCGGCGGAGCGCAGGCCTCGTGCCGTTACGGCCATCACGGCGGCCGCAGTGGCGTCCTGGAGCCCTCCTCAGGTGAGCTGGAGCTGCCCGGCTCGGCAGCGGGAAGGTGAGACGGCCTTGTTGGCAGGCAGACACACACACACCCCCCTTCAGTCCGCTGTCCGTCCATACAGCCTGTTACTCGCTGCGTCGCTTCCTCTTCTCGCGCTGAGTTAGCCCCGGGGGCGCCGTCTGCAGGCTCGGAGCCGAGCCGGAGGGGGCGCGGAGGCTGCTCGGAGGGTCCAGACTTCTGCACCGGGATTCCGCGAGACCCTCGGGCCGTTGCCCCAGGGAGCGTGACCCCGCGGCCTCCTTGTCAGCCCCTGGAGCGCTGTGTCGGGCTGAGAGCCCGGGCGGCCGCCCGTGCGAGCCTGGGAGGTCGAGTGTGCGGCGCGCTGGTTGACTTGTCTGTTTTCTCATGAAAAAGTCCTTTTGCCAGCTGTGGCGTAATCCGAGGCCGGGAAGGTAGGGACGTGGTAGGAGGAAGGGCGCTCTCACTTACATAAAAATATTTTCCATGTGTTTACAGTGCTGAAGCTGCTGAAAGATGGCAGAAGAAGTGGTGGTAGTAGCCAAATTTGATTATGTGGCCCAACAAGAACAAGAGTTGGACATCAAGAAGAATGAGAGATTATGGCTTCTGGATGATTCTAAGTCCTGGTGGCGAGTTCGAAATTCCATGAATAAAACAGGTTTTGTGCCTTCTAACTATGTGGAAAGGAAAAACAGTGCTCGGAAAGCATCTATTGTGAAAAACCTAAAGGATACCTTAGGTAAGATATTTTTTAAAAGAAAAGCAACTTTGTCTCCTCTCATGGCCCTTTTTAATTTCAACAGGCATTGGAAAAGTGAAAAGAAAACCTAGTGTGCCAGATTCTGCATCTCCTGCTGATGATAGTTTTGTTGACCCAGGGGAACGTCTCTATGACCTCAACATGCCCGCTTATGTGAAATTTAACTACATGGCTGAGAGAGAGGATGAATTATCATTGATAAAGGGGACAAAGGTGATCGTCATGGAGAAATGCAGTGATGGGTGGTGGCGTGGTAGCTACAATGGACAAGTTGGATGGTTCCCTTCAAACTATGTAACTGAAGAAGGTGACAGTCCTTTGGGTGACCATGTGGGTTCTCTGTCAGAGAAATTAGCAGCAGTCGTCAATAACCTAAATACTGGGCAAGTGTTGCATGTGGTACAGGCTCTTTACCCATTCAGCTCATCTAATGATGAAGAACTTAATTTCGAGAAAGGAGATGTAATGGATGTTATTGAAAAACCTGAAAATGACCCAGAGTGGTGGAAATGCAGGAAGATCAATGGTATGGTTGGTCTAGTACCAAAAAACTATGTTACCGTTATGCAGAATAATCCATTAACTTCAGGTTTGGAACCATCACCTCCACAGTGTGATTACATTAGGCCTTCACTCACTGGAAAGTTTGCTGGCAATCCTTGGTATTATGGCAAAGTCACCAGGCATCAAGCAGAAATGGCATTAAATGAAAGAGGACATGAAGGGGATTTCCTCATTCGTGATAGTGAATCTTCGGTAAGTTGATTTTCGGAGGTAAATACAAATAGTTTACTATATGTATCTTTTTTTTCTCTTTTAGCCAAATGATTTCTCAGTATCACTAAAAGCACAAGGGAAAAACAAGCATTTTAAAGTCCAACTAAAAGAGACTGTCTACTGCATTGGGCAGCGTAAATTCAGCACCATGGAAGAACTTGTAGAACATTACAAAAAGGCACCAATTTTTACAAGTGAACAAGGAGAAAAATTATATCTTGTCAAGCATTTATCATGATACTGCTGACCAGAAGTGACTGCTGTGTAGCTGTAATTTGTCATGTAATTGAAGACTGAGAAAATGTTGGGTCCAGTCGTGCTTGATTGGAAATTGTTGTTTCTAAATCTATATGAGAATTGACAATAAGTATTTTTATTATAACTCAGCCCATACATATATACTATGTATGCAGTGCATCTGCATAGAACAGTTCCTTATCCTTGGCCTTCTGTTTTATTGTTTTTTTCTTTGCTGTTTTCCCTTTGCTTCTAATATTACAGTTTTGTATTTTGTAAACAAAAATCAAATAATGCATATCAGAATCTTTATATGGAAGAAATCCTTTATTGCCTTTCCTTTGTTTCCTTGTAAAGGCACCCTGTTCTGTTATGGTTTTTCATTATATAAAATTATTATATCTATATATGACATATGCTAAAATTTCTTGGAGAGTGTTAATCTTTTCTGTGACTAAATAGCAATAATAAGTGGAAAATTAGAAATTATTTCCAGGTATTATATTTGTCACAGGCCATTGTAAATACCAAGTATATTGTGTCTGCCATAATTTTTAAAAATACATTCATTGTCTTCAGTCATACAGCAAGACACATGAGACATAGATTAGAAAACATGTTGTACAATTTTAATTTACAACTGTTGGAAATAAAAATCACTTAATTTTTTTCCAGTGCTTCTCCCTCATCTGGTTATTCAAGAAAACAAAACAGTCTCTGAGATATTTAGCTTTTCAAACTGTAAATAGATGCTCTAGTGTTATTTATTTTTTTAATCCCACTTGTATTATTTTACCTCTAGAGCATCTTGTATTAGGACATGTTATATTTATGCCAGTGGGAAATAAGTTATGGCCAAGTTTTGCAAAAACAGGAAGCAGTGAGATACTTGTTTTTTTCTCCTCACTAAATATCAGTAATTGTCAGGAATGGTATTACCTATTTTCATTTCCTCTTTTCAGCTTTAAGTTTTGTTGATTGGGACACTAAAACTGATGTATACCTGAGGAAAAAATAGAATGTGCTCATGGTTAGGGAAAATTATATTATTTTTAATTTTTTAATTTGTTTTTTAACCAAGTAGGAATTTGGGTGTATGGATAAGAGGCCAATCTGCTTCTGTAGGCTATAGAAGAAAACCAGTTGTATTTTATGGTCATAATTTGTCCCCCTATTATTCTGGAGATTTAAATTTAAGTAAAGTAGCCATCAGTATTTTAATTGAAAAATACTAAAGCCACATAACTGAGTAGGATGTCGTATGATACTTTCAACAAATTCCCTAATGCTGCCTAAGCATATGGATGTTTTAATTCTTTGCTGTTATAAATAGATATCTAATACGCCAGAATTACTGATGGTAAAATTGAAGTTGTGTAACTTGTGAATTTTTTTTATCAATGTTTTAAATATTATTTAAATCTTAAAATCATTTAAAGACTTATGTTGCCACTGGGTGGCAGCCATGGCTTCTCCCACTAAGCAACAGAAGTGACCAAATATAATTAAGACAAATTTTCATCTCTATTACATCTGCTTTTAAAACATTTTAGTTCATATTCTATTATTTTTCTAACTCAGTACTCCTTTGTTGAGGGTAATTATTAGTAGTTAAGTTTTTAATGGAAATAAAAATCATGTATGCTTATCTTTGCTGTAAAATCAAATGAATATAAATTGAGGAAAACTTTAAATTGTTGTAGGATGACTAGTAGTAAACATCATCTTAATTTTTAACATATATTTGATGATGCTTTCCTTTTCTCTGTATGTTTCTGGGTTTTCCCCCAGTCTTCCTTATGAAAAAAATGTATGTTTGTAAAAAGAGAACAATTAATGCTTTGCATCACAGACATAAACTATTCATAGTAAACTGCACTGAGCTGATATTAATAGAGCAGACTTTTGAGAAAGTAGGAGTGTAGTAGCACTGGAAACAGAATGCAAATTTCTGTTCCATAATTAGGTTTATTGTAGCTATAGCGCTCCCAGATAACCCATGTGTGCTAGTAATATCTATTGTGTGCTCTTACTATGGTATAAAAACCTCGCTGGAAGCTACTTATTTTGTACTTAAATATTTTACCAATTTTTAAAAAGTCTTAATCCAATGCTTATACCAGTGACTGTTTTTATAATACTTGAAGTAACTTTAAGAACTGAAACAACCCTGGAAAACTCTACATAGCTAGATAGTAACAATACTTGTATAAGAAACCAAGTTTCCTTATTCCCAGCCTGGTGTCTGTATCGTGACACACTACTCTGTGTATGCTTGGTTTTAGACTAGGAGGAGAGTCCTGGGAAGGGCAATATTACAGAAGTTTTCTTCCACATGAGGAGAATGCTTAGTTTCAAATTTAAATACATGTGTCAGATGGAACCCTGCCTAACTCACTTCTACAAATAACTTCCCCAAAATCTTAGAAGGTTTTTTAGAACATGATATAAGCTTTGTGACAAAAACAAATGCCATTGTGTCCCTTATTTAGTCATAAAACCTTAGGATTCAGCTGAATATATATTCACACATGTATATTACACATATATCACTATACAGTTAACACATGCACCTTGCACTATTAGTGACAAATAATACTGCTAAACAAAATAGGCTTCATGCAATCTATTGCCATTGCTAGAAGAATAAATAGGCCTAGCAGATGGGCAACTTGGGTTGTTAGAATAAGGTCATTCTTGCAGAATATGGCACTTAAATTATCTCCAGCTGTAATGTCCTACCATATAATCCAGAGGTTGCATAGAAGCAGAGTTGTCACAGTCTCTGTAGCACGTTTGTGAGAATTCTCTAGGCAGGCCCAGCCCTTCTCTAGAAGTTTGAATTTCACTCCCACCTTGTTGCTGGGGTACCTTCTTCAGGGTACATCTAAACACAGTGGCCTTATACAGAAATGTTGTTCAACCCACACAGTGCTTTAAAAAATTAATTGCCAACATTTAAAAATCAGGGAGTTTCACATAAAATTCAGACTTCTTGTTTCCCTTTAAAAATGAGAAGCTAATAACATGAGTTGAATTCCCACAAGTCAACAATGAGCTGGAATCTAATATGGATGGTCCTCTTATCTTTACCAGTGCACATGGTGAAAAAATTCAAACAGTATAATAAAGTCTTCTTTCAAGTCAAAATATAGAGACGAATCTCTGAAACGTTTTATTTGGGAA